TTCAGTGAGAAATCCTCATTAGCTACATAAGAGGGGACTGGGTGTTTTTTTCAAAAAGCTGGTATTGGGACATCTACCTCTGTGATGTCCCTGGTCAGCTATATTGTCTAGGAGTTGAAACATTTTGTATTAATTTTCTATCATTTACTGGGTGCCTCTTCTGTGACAGTGCCACTCAAAGGTCTATTGATATATTATCAGGTGACTGAATTCTATATTCTGAAGTAGGAGATACTGTTATTGCTGTTATTACATTTTACACATAAGAAAGCTGAGGCTCTGAGAGGTCAAGATCACGCAGCTAACAAATGAGCCAAGACTCTTGCTTTAGAGCTTGTCCTCTATTCTTGCTTTTCTTTCCAAAAAACACTACAATTTTTGTTTTGTTTTGTTTTGTTTTGAGACAGGGTCTCGAGGTGTCACCCAGGCTGGAGTGCAGTGGCGCGATTTCGACTCACCGCAACCTCCGCCTCCGCGCTTAAGCGATTCTCCTGCCTCAGCCTCCCAAGTAGCTGGGACTACAAGCTCGGGACACCACGTAAAAATGATCAAGTTCTAACATGTATGCATACGAATTACAATGGAAATAAAATTAGCAAAGCGCTTATGCTAATGCTCAATACAATTGATTTCCTCACATTTAATCCTCACAACCACTACAACCACCTCTAACTCAAGCTCTGAGGGACTGACGTGCCCGGAGGACACAGCTCTTATCTGGTGAGAACAGGAGCGTTTTAGCGAAACTCCAAACTCCTAGGTCCCGCCTTCCCCAGGAAGGCTTTTCCTGGCACTGTGCTTCCGGAAGTCCCGCCCCAGGAGAAAAACAGCTTCCGGAAAAAATTGCGGCCGGCAAACCGGAACAGAACTAGGGGCGGGGCCGCTTGAGACGCTCTAGTATTCCTCTACTCTATGGCCACTGTCAATTGACAAGTCCCGAGCGGTAAAGCTCCTTTCTATTGGATGAGCAGCCTCGCGTAGGCGGGAAGCTCGGTGCACGGCGCGCTGATTGGCTGGATCCGCCATGCGGAGCGGCTAGGTGGTGCACGGGAAACGCGGGCGTAGGTGACCGGCGGCTTTCTCAGTTTTGGTGGAGACGGGCGCATGTGGGCGCTTTGCTCGCTGCTGCGGTCCGCGGCCGGACGCACCATGTCGCAGGGACGCACCATATCGCAGGCACCCGCCCGCCGCGAGCGGCCGCGCAAGGACCCGCTGCGGCACCTGCGCACGCGAGAGAAGCGCGGACCGTCGGGGTGCTCCGGCGGCCCAAACACCGTGTACCTGCAGGTGGTGGCAGCGGGTAGCCGGGACTCGGGCGCCGCGCTCTACGTCTTCTCCGAGTTCAACCGGTCAGTCAACGAGCCACGCCCCGTCCCGCTGGTCTGAATGTCTTGTGTAATGTTTGTCTTGTAGGTATCTCTTCAACTGTGGAGAAGGCGTTCAGAGACTCATGCAGGAGCACAAGTGAGTCAGTCTCTTGCTTTCGGAGGGGGAGTGTTATCCTGTTTAAATGTTTTTTCATTCTTAGGTTAAAGGTTGCTCGCCTGGACAACATATTCCTGACACGAATGCACTGGTCTAATGTTGGGGGCTTAAGTGGTGAGTATATTCTTTGCAGTGTCAGAGGCTGGATGAGAGATCTGATTTTATGCATCCTTTTTAGGAATGATTCTTACTTTAAAGGAAACCGGGCTTCCAAAGTGTGTACTTTCTGGACCTCCACAACTGGTGAGTCTTTCCTGACACATCTTTCAAAAGCACCATAACTGCTCATTTCTTTGTTTTTCATTAGGAAAAATACCTCGAAGCAATCAAAATATTTTCTGGTCCATTGAAAGGAATAGAACTGGGTACGTCTTTGTCTGTGACTCATCCTCTGCTAAATCACTTTGCTGTTGTGTGGTTTTCTTGTAGCTGTGCGGCCCCACTCTGCCCCAGAATACGAGGATGAAACCATGACAGTTTACCAGATCCCCATACACAGTGAGTATGAAAGCCAGGTTTCCCAGGAGGAGGTGTGTAATTTGGTGGTATCTGTACTGACCAGGTGAACAGAGGAGGGGAAAGCACCAACCATGGCAGAGTCCAGAAAGGCCTCTCAGCAGGCTCAGTCCAGAGCGATCTTCAGACTCCGAGTCGAATGAAAATGAGCCACACCTTCCACATGGTAATAGTATAAACAAAACAGAGCAGCAGAAAACCTTGTGATAATCAAGTGTGTTTTTCCTCAGGTGTTAGCCAGAGAAGAGGGGTCAGGGACTCTTCCCTGGTCGTAGCTTTCATCTGTAAGGTAAGGAAGACTTTCCGGAGGGCTGTACATGACTAAGATCACATCTATGTTCTCTTTGTTGCAGCTTCACTTAAAGAGAGGAAACTTCTTGGTGCTCAAAGCAAAGGAGATGGGCCTCCCAGTGTGAGTGTGGGGGGTAAGGCTTCTGGGGACTCCATTTCACAGAGGCCTTGCCTCTTCATTTCAGTGGGACAGCTGCCATCGCTCCCATCATTGCTGCTGTCAAGGACGGGAAAAGCATCACTCATGAAGGAAGAGAGGTGAGATGCCTGGTTTTCTTGATTCAGCAGTTCCCCCAGTGGGCGGGCTTATTTGGTTTTGCAGATTTTGGCTGAAGAGCTGTGTACTCCTCCAGATCCTGGTGCTGCTTTTGTGGTGGTAGAATGTCCAGATGAAAGCTTCATTCAACCCATCTGTGAGAATGCCACCTTTCAGAGGTAATGAGGGGTCTCTAGGGTGGGAGAAGTGAATCACTTTGTAAAGCCCCACTCTTCTGCCCAGGTACCAAGGAAAGGCAGATGCCCCCGTGGCCTTGGTGGTTCACATGGCCCCAGCATCTGTGCTTGTGGACAGCAGGTACCAGCAGTGGATGGAGAGGTATGGAGCCCAGCCCAGCGGCACTTGGGGTAACGCTGCAAATGCCGGGTCTGTTTCTTCACAGGTTTGGGCCTGACACCCAGCACTTGGTCCTGAATGAGAACTGTGCCTCAGTTCACAACCTTCGCAGCCACAAGATTCAAACCCAGCTCAACCTCATCCACCCGGACATCTTCCCCCTGCTCACCAGTTTCCGCTGTAAGGTAGTGTCTCAGACCGGCCCCTTGTCGGCCCATTCTCTCCATGAATGTGTTTTGTCTCTTTCAGAAGGAGGGCCCCACCCTCAGTGTGCCCATGGTTCAGGGTGAATGCCTCCTCAAGTACCAGCTCCGTCCCAGGAGGGAGTGGCAGAGGTCTGTGCCATCTTGAACTAATGGAATCGTCTGTCACCTGAGATGCTTCTCTCTCTTCCTGCAGGGATGCCATTATTACTTGCAATCCTGAGGAATTCATAGTTGAGGCGCTGCAGCTTCCCAACTTCCAGCAGAGCGTGCAGGAGTACAGGAGGAGTGCGCAGGACGGCCCAGCCCCAGCAGGTGAGTGGGAGCCCACAGAGCAGCCTTTCTTTGAATGGATTGTTTCACATGGATTTTTTCACAGAGAAAAGAAGTCAGTACCCAGAAATCATCTTCCTTGGAACAGGGTCTGCCATCCCGATGAAGATTCGAAATGTCAGTGCCACACTTGTCAACATAAGGTATGCTGCTTTCCCAGGAAGCATCCTTCCATGGCAGTGACTCTCTTCCTCTTCTCTTCTGCAGCCCCGACACGTCTCTGCTACTGGACTGTGGTGAGGGCACATTTGGGCAGCTGTGCCGTCATTACGGAGACCAGGTGGACAGGGTCCTGGGCACCCTGGCTGCTGTGTTTGTGTCCCACCTGCACGCAGATCACCACACGGTGAGTGTTGGGCTGGACCACAAAGCTGGAGCTGGCTGACGCATGTCTCCTGTTTCCTTGCCAGGGCTTGCCAAGTATCTTGCTGCAGAGAGAACGCGCCTTGGTAAGTGTGGCACTTGATGGGCGTTCTGAGTTCGTCGAGTCGGCACTTGCATTTTTTGTTCCAGGCATCTTTGGGAAAGCCGCTTCACCCTTTGCTGGTGGTTGCCCCCAACCAGCTCAAAGCCTGGCTCCAGCAGTACCACAACCAGTGCCAGGAGGTCCTGCACCACATCAGGTGAGCATCCAGGGCAGCCTGGCCCGCTGGGCATTATCATTTTAAATGTTTTGTCTTTTTACAGTATGATTCCTGCCAAATGCCTTCAGGAAGGGGCTGAGATCTCCAGTCCTGCAGTGGAAAGATTGATCAGTTCGCTGTTGCGAACATGTGATTTGGAAGAGGTAAGGGGCACAGCCGCAGGCATCATGGGGGCAGCTGCAGAGCCCTCCAGCCCCACCCTTTCAGTTTCAGACCTGTCTGGTGCGGCACTGCAAGCATGCGTTTGGCTGTGCGCTGGTGCACACCTCTGGCTGGAAAGTGGTCTATTCCGGGGACACCATGCCCTGCGAGGCTCTGGTCCGGATGGGTGAGTAGAGGAAGAAGCAAGCCACCCTGAGGACTCTGCCCTGATCCTTGTGCTGCTTCTCCAGGGAAAGATGCCACCCTCCTGATACATGAAGCCACCCTGGAAGATGGTTTGGAAGAGGAAGCAGTGGAAAAGACACACAGGTAGCAAAGGCCGGTCAGTCCTTGTCGCCCACCAGCTTCAGTCTGCTCTGTCCTTCACCTGCAGCACAACGTCCCAAGCCATCAGCGTGGGGATGCGGATGAACGCGGAGTTCATTATGCTGAACCACTTCAGCCAGCGCTATGCCAAGGTCCCCCTCTTCAGCCCCAACTTCAGCGAGAAAGTGGGAGTTGCCTTTGACCACATGAAGGTCTGTATGTCACACGGACAGCACAGGGCGGGGACATGTCCTTGTCTTCTATTGTGTCTTCTAGGTCTGCTTTGGAGACTTTCCAACAATGCCCAAGCTGATTCCCCCACTGAAAGCCCTGTTTGCTGGCGACATCGAGGAGATGGAGGAGCGCAGGGAGAAGCGGGAGCTGCGGCAGGTGCGGGCGGCCCTCCTGTCCAGGGAGCTGGCAGGCGGCCTGGAGGATGGGGAGCCTCAGCAGAAGCGGGCCCACACAGAGGAGCCACAGGCCAAGAAGGTCAGAGCCCAGTGAAGATCTGGGAGACCCTGAACTCAGAAGGCTGTGTGTCTTCTGCCCCACGCACGCACCCGTATCTGCCCTCCTTGCTGGTAGAAGCTGAAGAGCACGGTCCCCCAGGAGGCAGCTCAGGATAGGTGGTATGGAGCTGTGCCGAGGCTTGGGCTCCCACATAAGCACTAGTCTATAGATGCCTCTTAGGACTGGTGCCTGGCACAGCCGCGGGCCAGGAGGCTGCCACACGGAAGCAAGCAGATGAACTAATTTCATTTCAAGGCAGTTTTTAAAGAAGTCTTGGAAACAGACGGCGGCACCTTTCCTCTAATCCAGCAAAGTGATTCCCTGCACACCAGAGACAAGCAGAGTAACAGGATCAGTGGGTCTAAGTGTCCGAGACTTAACGAAAATAGTATTTCAGCTGCAATAAAGATTGAGTTTGCAATTGTGAGTTCTTTTGCTTCCTCCTGCTGCTGCTACAGAGCAGGGTCTGCTGTGCACCACCTTGGAGAAGGCTCTCTGTGCTGTAGTGTGGCAGCTGCCTGGTACCCGGGTGGCTTGGAAGAAGTCAGCTCCCGTCGTAGTGAGCACCTCTGGAACCTGTCCTCAGAGAGCCACCCTTATTCGCCAAGTCTTTTTGACAACTCGAGCTGTGCCAGCTCACAGCAGGGCGTGCTTTCTCTATCAATCAATCAATCAATCAATCAAATCAATCAGTGAGAGCCTGGCTGGGCTGGTGTCATTGGTCAGGGAAATGCAAGTCTTCTGGTGGTTCTGGGTAAAAGTGGAGACAATAGATTTGCTGTGTTGTTGCTTCCATACTGAGAGGAGTGAGGATCACTTTGCCCTCGAAGGTTTTGAGAAATGGCACACGGGGCTGGTTTCCATTGTCCTCCTTGCGGGATTTACAGACGTGGATTAGTGCTCGACAAATGGAGAGCATTTTCCAAGGAAGTAAGTAAGTAAAGTAAGTAAGTAAGTAAGTAAGTTGAATCTAGTATTTATTGTGTATATTCCCTACCCAGGAGAATGTAAAAAGAAGAGCTTTAAAAACTCAAAAGACAAGCAAGCGAGAGATCAGCCAGGGACCTGGCTTTACACAGGTGGTGACCTTCAGGCTCCATCCCGGTGTGCATTTGAGATTGACGGCCATGTCCCCGCAGGTTTATTAAAGCAAGAACAGATGCCAAGCTCAGGGATAATAAATCTATTTTAATAACGTTACTTTTGACAACGATTTGTACATGTATTTAAAG